CAAAACGGAAAAACTATTAGAGGCTGGGAGCGGTGGCTCACGCCTGTAATCTCAACACAGAGGCGGAGGCGGGCGGATCACGAAGTCAAGAGTTCGAGACCAGCCTGGCCAACATAGTGAAACCCCGTACTCTACTAAAAATACAAAAAATAAGCCGGGCATGGTGGCGTGCGCCAGTAATCCCAGCTACTCGGGAGGCTGAGGCAGGAGAATCGCTTGAACCCGGGTGGCGGAGGTTGCGGTGAGCAGCGATCGCGCCATTGCACTCCAGCCTGGGCGACAGAGCAAGACTCCGTCTCAAAAAACAAACAAACAAACAAAAAGCAAAAAAACTATTAGAGCCTGGGCAACATAGTGAAATCTTGTCTCTACCCCCCACCCCCAAAAAAATTAGCCTGGGTGCGGTGGGATGCACCTGTAGTCCCAGCTACTTGGGATACTGAAGTGGGAGGATTGCTTGAGCCTGGGAGGTCGAGGCTGCAGTGAACTGTGTTCACGCCACCGCACTCCAGCCTGTGCGACAGAGCGAGACTCTGTCAAAACCAAACCAAACCAAAACAAAAAAAACCTATGATCCGGTTTCTTGAAGCAGATCCTATGGCAAGCCATCAAGCCAGAGCGGTAAGAAGTAGGAAGATGGTGCTTTTAGATCCACTACATTCCCAGGATCAAATGTAGAACAATATTTAGTCCCTAAAGTGATTCTCTTTCCATTATTGTCAACTGCGTGGTCGGTGCAACGTGAAAGGGCCACAACTATGTGAAGGAAACACTTAGAATATAACACCAAAGGAGGCAATCGCTGCCTTAGACTTCCTAAAGATCTAAAGAACTCTTAGATGCTTGGTGAAATCGCTCTCTGCCGCTGGTGCGACTCAGGCGCGGTCGCGAGGAAGGTCCAGGGTGAACGCGCGTAGGCTGGGAGTCCGCGTTGGGGCGCTCCCTGGCTTGCAGGCCGCTCCGAGTGGGTGGGCCGGGGGCGGGGCCGGCGGCAGGGAGCGGACTCCGCCCCCGGGGCGGGTCCAGTCGGGCCGCGGCGCGTCGCTGCGCCGCACGTGTGCGAGCCCGGCCGCCGGTGAGTCGGCTGGAGCGCATCTGGTCCTCCGCGCGGAAAGCGCTGCTTTTGCCTGGCCGCCCTAGCCGCTGGCTCATCCAAGTGGCCTTCGCCGCTCTCTTGCGTCCCAACCAGAGCGCTGGCCACCTCGCCGCCCAGCTCACGCCGCGCCCGCGCTCCCAGGCTCCGGGTAAGTGCGCGGCCTCCCCGCGGCCGCCGGGGGGTGATTGTTACTTTCTACTCTTTCCTAACAGGTTTTCTTAAATGTTTTCTTGGAGCCTTAAAGATGGAGATGACAGAAATGACTGGTGTGTCGCTGAAACGTGGGGCACTGGTTGTCGAAGATAATGACAGTGGAGTCCCAGTTGAAGAGACAAAAAAACAGAAGCTGTCGGAATGCAGTCTAACCAAAGGTCAAGATGGGCTACAGAATGACTTTCTGTCCATCAGTGAAGACGTGCCTCGGCCTCCTGACACTGTCAGTACTGGGAAAGGTGGAAAGAATTCTGAGGCTCAGTTGGAAGATGAGGAAGAAGAGGAGGAAGATGGACTTTCAGAGGAGTGCGAGGAGGAGGAATCAGAGAGTTTTGCAGACATGATGAAGCATGGACTCACTGAGGCTGACGTAGGCATCACCAAGTTTGTGAGTTCTCATCAAGGGTTCTCGGGAATCTTAAAAGAAAGGTACATTTAGTTTATGAATAAAGTTATTTTGAATTATCTGAAAGTTCATGTTTTCTTTCATCAGATACTCCGACTTCGTTGTTCATGAAATAGGAAAAGATGGACGGATCAGCCATTTGAATGACTTGTCCATTCCAGTGGATGAGGAGGTAGAAGTAGCTCTTTAGCAAATGTCACCTTCATTCATTGTGAGTTCTCATGGTTATTTTAAAGGACCCTTCAGAAGACATATTTACAGTTTTGACAGCTGAAGAAAAGCAGCGATTGGAAGAGCTCCAGCTGTTCAAAAATAAGGAAACCAGTGTTGCCATTGAGGTAACTAATGCAAAAATATATGAAAAATTATTTTGGTGGTATTGCTATCTGTTTTTTTTAATAGGTTATCGAGGACACCAAAGAGAAAAGAACCATCATCCATCAGGCTATCAAATCTCTGTTTCCAGGATTAGAGACAAAAACAGAGGATAGGGAGGGGAAGAAATACATTGTAGCCTACCACGCAGCTGGGAAAAAGGCTTTGGCAAGTAGGTGTCTGTGAGCAGCTTCCTCCTGCCAGTTTTGTGCTCTTTATGCTGTGCATTTGGACAGAGGTCAGAACTGCAGCAGGTAAGAGCATTTGGCATTTCATGTAGATAAAGGTATATATAATGTTAATTCTTTTGCTTTCAAGATCCAAGAAAACATTCTTGGCCAAAATCTAGGGGAAGTTACTGCCACTTCGTACTATATAAGGAAAACAAAGACACCATGGATGCTATTAATGTACTCTCCAAATACTTAAGGTGAGTTACTGTTGTTATGCCTATACAAAATCGACTTCAGATGATCTTGTTTCTCTCTTACCAGAGTCAAGCCAAATATATTCTCCTACATGGGAACCAAAGATAAAAGGGCTATAACAGTTCAAGAAATTGCTGTTCTCAAGTAAGTAGAGAGCACGTAACAGGATTTATACTTTGTTTTGTTGCTTTTTTTTTTTTTTTTAAAGAATAACTGCACAAAGACTTGCCCACCTGAATAAGTGCTTGATGAACTTTAAGCTAGGGAATTTCAGCTATCAAAAAAACCCACTGAAATTGGGAGAGCTTCAAGGAAACCACTTCACTGTTGTTCTCAGGTAAAGAACTGCAGGTGGGAATGTAGACCAGATTTTTTCCTCTGGATAATTTGTGTCCCTGTAGAAATATAACAGGAACTGATGACCAAGTACAGCAAGCTATGAACTCTCTCAAGGAGATTGGATTTATTAACTACTATGGAATGCAAAGATTTGGAACCACAGCTGTCCCTACGTATCAGGTTGGAAGGTTGGTATTTAATTTCTTTTATCAAAAATAGCAATTTAGTAAAATAAATGTTGTTTAATTTTAGAGCTATACTACAAAATTCCTGGACAGAAGTCATGGATTTAATATTGAAACCCCGCTCTGGAGGTGAGAATAAAATTCATGTTAAGAAAATAAATAGTCATTTAACCCTAGCTTTTTCCCCCCGCAGCTGAAAAGGGCTACTTGGTTAAATGCAGAGAAGAATGGGCAAAGACCAAAGACCCAACTGCTGCCCTCAGAAAACTACCTGTCAAAAGGTGTGTGGAAGGGCAGCTGCTTCGAGGACTTTCAAAATATGGAATGAAGAATATAGTCTCTGCATTTGGCATAGTGAGTGCAATTTGTGAAGTCAGGCAATGGCTGTTTTCTTGCCTATTTTTTTCCTTCCCTCCAGATACCCAGAAATAATCGCTTAATGTATATTCATAGCTACCAAAGCTATGTGTGGAATAACATGGTAAGCAAGAGGATAGAAGACTATGGACTAAAACCTGTTCCAGGGGACCTCGTTCTCAAAGGAGGTAAAAAGGCAGATGTCTTTGTTACTCAGCTATCTTAATTTATTGTTCACTTGTGAATTTACAGCCACAGCCACCTATATTGAGGAAGATGATGTTAATAATTACTCTATCCATGATGTGGTAATGCCCTTGCCTGGTTTCGATGTTATCTACCCAAAGCATAAAAGTAAGTTCCCTGTATGGGGAAAATAGTTAAAACATTTCAACTAACTTTTTGTATTTTATATTAGTTCAAGAAGCCTACAGGGAAATGCTCACAGCTGACAATCTTGATATTGACAACATGAGACACAAAATTCGAGATTATTCCTTGTCAGGGGCCTACCGAAAGATCATTATTCGTCCTCAGAATGTTAGCTGGTGAGTAATCATCTAGAATGAGATAGAACTGATTCACACTTATCTTTATTCATATGTTTTGAAGGGAAGTCGTTGCATATGATGATCCCAAAATTCCACTTTTCAACACAGATGTGGACAACCTAGAAGGGAAGACACCACCAGTTTTTGCTTCTGGTAAGTTTACTCAGTCATCAGCTCTGTGTTGAATTTTCTGACTGTTTTCTTTCTTGCCTTGCAGAAGGCAAATACAGGGCTCTGAAAATGGATTTTTCTCTACCCCCTTCTACTTACGCCACCATGGCCATTCGAGAAGTGCTAAAAATGGATACCAGTATCAAGAACCAGACGCAGCTGAATACAACCTGGCTTCGCTGAGCAGTACCTTGTCCACAGATTAGAAAACGTACACAAGTGTTTGCTTCCTGGCTCCCTGTGCATTTTTGTCTTAGTTCAGACTCATATATGGATTTCAAATCTTTGTAATAAAAATTATTTGTATTTTTAAGTTTTTATTAGCTTAAAGAAATAATTTGCAATATTTGTACATGTACACAAATCCTGAGGTTCTTAATTTTAGCTCAGAATATAAATTAGTCAAAATACACTTCAGGTGCTTAAATCAGAGTAAAATGTCAGCTTTACAATAATAAAAAAAGGACTTTGGTTTAAAGTAGCAGGTTTAGGTTTTGCTACATTCTCAAAAGACAGCAGGAGTATTTGACACATCTGTGATGGAGTATACAACAATGCATTTTAAGAGCAAATGCAACAAAACAAATCTGGACTATGGATAAATAATTTGAGAGCTGCCACCCACAAATATAAATACAGTACTCATGCTGACTGAAATAATAAGACATCTACAAATTTATAAACAAAAAGTGATTGTCATTATCCTGCTTATGTACTAGATTCAGGCAAGCATTATAGACTTTTTGGTTGCGGTGGCTTTTGCATTTATATTATCAATGCCTTGCAGGAACGTTGCATTGATAGGCCCATTTTATTTTTTTATTTTTTTTTTCGAGACAGGATCTCACTCTGTAGCACAGGCTGGATTGCAGTGCAATCCTGCAATTCTCAATCTTGCACTGCAGCCTCGACCTCCCAGGCTCCAGTGACTCTCCCACCTCAGCCTCCTAAGTAGCTGGGAGTACAGGCGCGCACCACCACGCCTAGCTGATTTTTGTATTTTTTTGTAGAGACGGGGGTTTGGCCATGTTGCCGAGGCTAACTCCTGGGATTACAGGCATGAGCTGTGCTGGCCGGGTTTTTTTTTCTTGATGTAAACGTGTACAGCTGTTTTATTAGTTAAGGTCTAATTTTTACTCTAGGTGCCTTTTATGTTCAGAACTCTTTCCACTGGACTGGTATTTGCTCAAAAATAAATAATGGTAGAGAAGAAAACTATAAAAATGGACAAGGCTTTCTTCTATCAGTAGCGTTTACCCTTTGTCACCAGTGGCTTTGGTATTTCCATGTCTGGCATTGCATAAACTTCTCTGGTGTGAAAGGATAAATATGCCTTTCTAAAGTTGTATATCAAAATTGTATCAATTTTTATTTTCTATGATTTCTAGAAACAAATGTAATAAATATTTTTAAAATCTCCTTTCTACTGGTTATGTAAATAAATCAAATAAATATATCAAAATGAGTGCAGATAAGAATCTTGACCTTGACTAAAGGTAAGGAA